ATCCCTGCTACTTCCGCCTCTCCATTGCCCCACCCTGCCCTTCCCCTGTTCTTGCAGAAAGACACACCAGCATGCTGGGAAGACAGCATCGGCCTGGCAGCCAGGTGACCCAGGTCCAGTGCCAGGCCTGTGCCTGGCTGGCCACGTGACTAGTGGTAAACATTTCACTTACTAAGGCCTCGTTTTCCCTGTTTGCTCCTTTAAGCAGTTTGGCCAAATCAGTGGTTCACAGTCTTGGCTGCACATTGAAATCAGCTGGGAACCTTTCAAAAGTTCTGGGGCTCTGATTGCATCCAGACCAACTAAATCAGACTTTATAGGGTGGGACCTGGGCATCCACGGTTTTTAAAGCTTCCCAGGTGACTTCAATGCACACCATGTTTGAGAGCCGGGGGGCTGCGATCTCCATAGCTCCCTCCAGCTTTTTTTTTTTTTTTTTGGTTTTTTGTTGTTGTTGTTTGGTTTATGGTTTTTTTTTAGTGTTTATTTATTTATTTATTTATTTATTTTTTGAGATGGAGTCTTGCTCTGTCACCAAGACTGGAGTGCAATGGTGTGATCTCGGCTCACTGCAACATCTGCCTGCCAGGTTCAAGCGATTCTCCTGTCTCAGCCTCCTGAGTAGCTGGGATTATAGGCGCACGACACCACACCCAGCTAATTTTTTGTATTTTAGTAGAGATGGGGGTTTCATCGAGTTGCCCAGGCTGGTCTCGAACTCCTGAGCTCCGGCAATCCACCCGCCTCAGCCTCCCAAAGTGCTAGGATTACAGGCGTGAGCCACCGCACCCAGCCAGCTCCCTCCAGTTTTTTGATGCTGAGGCCCACCCTGATGCCCCGTCTGTTTGCCCGTCTTTTGTCATTGGAGGGTTAAATGAAATGTGAGCGTTACCCGAACATCTGGGTTCCTATCTGTGCACCTCCTCCTGTCTTCAGCCTGCCTTTGAGGCAGCAGCCTCACTGGGGACTTTGACCCTCCCCACCCATTCTTCACTGAACCTCCTGCTCCAGCCTCTGCCTCCTCCATTTTGATGTCTAGAATCAGGGGATCCAGGATCATCACCAAGGTCATTTTCCCAGGTATGGAGGGGTCTTTCTGCTTCTTTCTTGTCATGCACAGCTGCTGAGGAAGGGGCTGGGAGTAAAGACAGTGAAATGGGGAGGAGGAGTCCATTCAAACCGAGAAACAAAGTGTTTGGTTTTTCTTACCCCTGGTGTAGAAGCTACCAACCTTTTCCAAGAAAGAGGGCCTGGCCCCCTTCTCGGGTCTGGCTGGGTGCCTGCTGTGCCTCTCTGGCCTCCCCTCCGAAGGGCACCATTCCCTCGGGTGAGTACTACCGGCCTGCACCGTCTTCCAGTGGGGACAGCCTGAGAAGAGAGTCTGGAGCCTTACTTCAGTACCTTCCTTCACTGGCCTCACCCTGTGCAAATCATGCCACACGCTGCAGCCTCCTTTTCCCTATCTATAAAATAAAAATGACCCTGCTCTATCTCACTGGGCTGGCAAGAACACACTGTTGTTACCTTGCAGACAGATGTGCTGAGGCTGTAGAAAGTGCTTTTTATTTGGTTGGGAGCTTGTGCATAAATGCGAGAGGGGCTGCACATCTGACGGACTAGAGGTGACTCATGGCTGAACCGGAACAGGACATCGGGGAGAAGCCAGCAGGTGAGTCTGGGAGTCCTGTTCCCAACATGGTCCACTCAGTCCCCCCATGCTCTCTGCCCTGCAGCCATGCTGAACTCTCCACAGGGCCCTGTGAAAAGCTCTTCACCTCCTCTGCCCTCTGGATCTAGTGAAGCCTATTCATCCTTCAGATGTCAGCTCAAATAATCAACCTTCATGGAGGCCTCCCTTGACCCCTAACATGCTTTCAAAGTACTGTGTATTTCACATTCATCATGCCCCGACAACTGTGATTTCCCATTTATTAATATCTGTCTCTTCTGCTGGCCTGCAAACTCCAGGAGCACAGAGACATCTTTGGGATTTTTGAACATGATTTCCCCAGGGCTTAGCCCAGTGCCTGGTGCAAAGCAGGCTTTCAACATGTTCAGTGGATATTGTAAGAAAGAAAGAAATACACAAAAGGCCTGGCATATGCAAAGCACTCTAAATATTCACTCCTTTCCCTTCCCTCTGGGTGAGAAAATTTCTCCTTATAAAGACACCCTCCTAACTGTATCTCTGCTAGAGAACTGAAGACATAAAGCACTCTGTGCCAAAAATATTTAAGTAAAAACTTGAGCTAAGCACAGAGATTATAAATATTTCTTCCCCAGATTACGCACCATTTAAAAATACTGTCTCAGCTCCTTTTCATGATTTGGGTGGTGATTAAAGAAAATTACTCTTCAAGACTGAAAGTCATTACTGCCCTTTTCCTGACT